CTGGGAGGCCGAGGCGGGGGGATTGCCTGAGCTCAGGAGTTCGAGACCAGCCTGGGCAACGCGGTGAAACCCCGACTCTACTAAAAATAAACACAAAAAATTAGCTGGGCATGGCAGCGTACGCCTGTAGTCCCAGCTACTTGGGAGGCTGAGGCAGGGGAATTGCTTGAACCCGGGAGGTGGAGGTTGCAGTGAGCCGAGATCGCACCACTGCACTCCAGCCTGGGCGAGACTCCCGTCTCCCCAACGCGCCAAAAAAAAAAAAAAAAAAAAGGAAAAAAAAAAAAAACTGAGTGTTGAGCTGCGGCGTTGCTTGGCTTCAAAACCCATTCCTGTAACCTCTATATTCACAGCCTCATTTTCTTACATTTAACAGCATGCTACTTCCCCAGGTTTAACCACCATTTGTTTTATTCATTTATTTACCCAATAGGTAGATATTGAGTCCCTACTATGTCAGCTAATAAAACCCACCACGTGCTATGCAGCAGATTAAAAACGAGGATGTACTGGCAAATAAGGGCAGAGAGGATCTATTCTAGATCCAGGAGCCCTCTAGGCCACGCCACTCTGAAACACACACGAAAACTGCTCTGAACGAATACCACCAGTAAAAGGGTTCCATGGCCATCGGCAACAAGGGGTCGAGATCAGGAGGTCGCTCGCCGCCCAGTTGCGTCGCTCACCACCGGCCGGCCACCAGACCCTCGGCTTCCGATCCAGAAACCGTATTTTGTTCTTGCACCCAGACCGCAAGAAGCCTCAGCCCTCGGGGACAGACCGAAGGCCAGGGCTGTACCTGGCTCAGAACCAGGCGCCAAGCGGCACGGGACTCTCCTTCTGCACTCGCAGCGCGTGAGTGCAATTGGAGATCCTGGACTCAAGATGTTTTCATGAGGAACGATTCCAGCCCGCGGTAACTCCGGCCAGTCTGCAGCGTGGACGACAAAACAGGCACCACGTGGTTCCGGCGCCGGGGCGGGGCCAGAGACGCCGGAAGTGACCGCGCGGTGCGCCGGCCCGCGAGGAAACGCGCTCTTAGACCATGGCGACCCAGGCGAAGCGTCCACGGGTGAGTGGCGGGCGCGGGGTCCAGCCTTTTCCTCGGACCTGGTCACTGCGCGCACTTATCTCAGGTGGCGGGGCCCGTGGACGGCGGCGACCTGGATCCTGTGGCCTGCTTCCTGAGCTGGTGCCGGCGGGTGGGGCTGGAGCTGAGTCCCAAGGTGAGCGAGCGAGCCGGCGGGCGGAGGACCCGCGGCGGGGCGCGGGCTGCCCTGACCAGCCCTCCTGCTCAGGTGGCGGTCAGCCGGCAGGGCACGGTGGCCGGCTACGGCATGGTGGCCCGGGAGAGCGTGCAGGCCGGAGAGCTGTTGTTCGTGGTGCCGCGGGCCGCGCTCCTGTCGCAGCACACCTGCTCCATCGGCGGCCTGCTGGAGCGAGGTGGGCACGGCGGCGGGCTAGGGCCCTGGGGCCGCCGGGGCGCTCACACCTGTGTCTTCCTCAGAGCGAGTTGCGCTGCAGAGCCAGTCGGGCTGGGTGCCACTGCTGCTGGCGCTGCTCCACGAGCTGCAGGCCCCGGCCTCACGCTGGAGGCCCTACTTTGCGCTCTGGCCCGAGCTGGGCCGCTTGGAGCACCCGATGTTCTGGTGAGAGCCTTGGGAGGGGTTGGGGAGCGCCTTGAAGGGAACCTGGGTGTGGGTGTCCCTGCAGGCCAGAGGAGGAGCGCCGGTGCCTGCTCCAGGGCACAGGCGTACCTGAGGCCGTGGAGAAGGATTTGGCCAACATCCGCAGCGAGTACCAGTCCATCGTGCTGCCCTTCATGGAAGCCCACCCCGATCTCTTCAGCCTCAGGGTTCGCTCCCTAGAACTCTACCACCAGCTGGTGGCCCTTGTGATGGCCTATAGGTCAGTGGGTGGGGCCTCTGAGGACGGAACCCACAGGGCCTTAGCCAGGTTCTGTCAATGGCAGCTTTCAGGAACCACTGGAGGAAGAAGAGGATGAAAAGGAGCCCAACTCCCCCGTGATGGTGCCTGCTGCAGACATACTAAACCACTTAGCCAATCACAACGCCAATCTAGAATACTCTGCGGTGAGTGGAGTTTCTCTTGGTGCACTGATTGAGGCATGGCCCCAGCTTCTCCCTTTCACCTCAGAATTGTCTTCGGATGGTAGCCACTCAGCCCATTCCTAAAGGCCATGAGATTTTCAACACTTATGGGCAAATGGCTAACTGGCAACTGATTCATATGTACGGTTTTGTTGAACCATATCCTGACAACACAGATGACACAGCTGACATTCAGATGGTGACAGTTCGTGAGGCAGCATTACAGGGTGAGTGTATCATTAACTCAATATTTGACACTCTGAGACTTTCACATTGCTGTTTCATCTACAGGAACAAAAACTGAAGCTGAAAGGCACCTAGTGTACGAGCGCTGGGATTTCCTATGCAAACTGGAGATGGTAGGGGAAGAGGGAGCCTTTGTGATAGGGAGGGAGGAGGTGCTGACTGAAGAGGAGCTGACCACCACACTAAAGGTAAACGGCTGAAAATGGCCATTTAATGCTGAATCTAATTAAAGAGCTCTGTGGTTGCTTCTAGGTACTGTGCATGCCTGCTGAGGAGTTCAGAGAGCTTAAAGACCAGGATGGAGGGGGAGATGATAAAAGGGAAGAGGGCAGCCTGACGATCACAAATATTCCCAAGCTCAAAGCATCGTGGAGACAGCTGCTTCAAAACAGTGTTCTACTGACTTTGCAGACCTATGCCACAGACTTAAAAACTGACCAAGGTTTACTCAGTAATAAGGAAGTCTATGCGAAACTCAGCTGGAGGGAACAGCAAGCCTTACAGGTTCGCTATGGTCAGAAGATGATCTTACATCAGTTGTTGGAGCTGACAAGTTAGCAGTTTCCCTGTTCCCTGAAGGAACAGCAATAAGAACTTTATTCTAAGCTAATACTCATTGATGTTTGAAAAAGAGGAAAATTTGGATCTTTCTTTTGCTTACTAAACACCAAGAGGAAAAGTAGCAAAGTTGGTGTGCTAGGATTAACTCAGGTAAGGGTGATGTGTTTTAGGATTGAGAACAGCAGACTTGGGAATCACTGCTAATTGTTACTTAAAGCATGTTACAGATGTTTTGTTCTCAGTTTTAACCAAAGCCAGTGGACATACGGTAGTAATAAGTAAGTCTTGTTGTGTTTCAGCATTTAATAATAGACTTTGGAGGTAGACCCCTGGTTTAAATCTAAGTCTAGTTTGAGGAAGTCACTTAACCTTTATTGAAAAGACTCTGGATTTAATAAGCTGTGTAACTGGTACTCGATAGTTACCCAAAGTTCAGTCTAGATGGCACAAACCACCTCTCAGGGAATAAACCCTAAGACATCACTCAAGGAGGACTTCAATTATTTAATTTTGAACTGTTTTGTCCTCTCTGGCCATAAAACTTGACAGTCATGAAAGGTAAGGCAAATTTTAAGTGGGTTAAGTTTTTAAATACGTATCTACTCATTTTCTTTAAAAAAAAAAAAAAAATACCTGGGGGAAAAGGATATTAAAACTGGGTATTTTAAACTCAGCTTAACCAGATAAACCTGCTCCAGCATTTGTCCAGTGTTGAAATAAATAGGAAGAAAAATACAATTTCCTTAAACATGCCAGCTTAGTAGTAGGAATGACCTATCAATCAATCAATCAATCATTCAGCAAGAAGTTAGTTGGTGGTTCCCCATGGCCCCAAGGTCTGCAGGGCTGGATTGTCCACTTTTCCTCCTCACCACCAGCACTGGCTGCTGCTACTGAGAAAGGCACAGTGGACTCATGTGTGTGTCATGACTTTAATGGTTAGCTACAGTATGCATACACATACAAGAAGTAGGGGAGCTGAAGCCCAGGAAAAGGCTACAAAATACAACACAGGGACCAATACATTTGCAAAACATTCAAAATCCTTATAAAAGGGGCTGTATTGGTCCTTTCAACTTTGTCATTATTCAGCTTAGCCTGTATGGCCATTCATTCAGTGGGGTAATGGGGGAGAACAATTAATTAATGAGATTTGGTTCCCTTTCCTATATTCCCACTGTTTTTAAGTTTCAGGAGAGGATTGGGGGGGTGAGGGTAGGGGTGGGCTTTAGGCCTGGTCTGGTTTCCCTTTATATAAAGAGCTGACCCCCATCTCAGGCGGCTGAGGTGTATAATCCCCAAAAGAAATAAGATGGTACAAATGCAGTCAGCTTTGGAATACGTTTGGGTAGAGACAAAATGGAAACTCATGGGATTCCAATAGTGAGCCCTTCCCATGTTCCTGGACATATCCAATTCTAGCACATCCACATTTTTAATAACTTAGTGATTTTCAAGGTCCCCTGTCCACATTAAAAAAATAAGTTACATAATATTCAAACTGGCTTTTTGCTATTCTTTGGGACACCAGGAATGTCAGAAGACATGGAGCTATGCCCTCAGACAAGTGCATGGCATCAGCTGCCTCTTCATTACAAGGTACCAGTTTATGTACTTGCCTTGGACACAGCTTGCACAAAGCCAAGAAGTTCCAGACAAAGGTTTTCTCTTTCATGTATTTACACAAGTTCAAAATGATATTCACAGCATCTTCTAAATTTTGGCCAAGAGTCAAAAAAATGCATTTAAACTTTGGAACGTGCCCACATAAGACAGGAGGCTGATCCCAACAGTAGTTGGGGCAGATACCCACAAACCAAAGGGCTGGGAAAGTCAGGAAGAGCTGAAAGGATTCTTCAGTCAGTTTATGAACTCGGTGCAGTGAGACCTCTAGACTGACACGTACAACAGAGATGCAGTTTCGTCTAACTGGCACCTGTCCCTTCCATTACTTGCTGGGCCTGCTTCTGTCCCATGCAGCACTGTGCGACCGACTGGAATAACCTGAAGGATGAAGACAGTTACAAATCTCTGATTAAAGAGTAGGCCTAACAATACCTTGCATCTCATTCAGCTGACCCAACCTAGAGACAGATGGTTTTCAGTCTCCAGTCTCATTCCTAGACAATTAAAAATTACTTTGAACTCACTTTTCGATTTCTGGGGCACAGTGTACAAATTCATGGTTCCAGAACTTAAACGCTGGGTTTTTAATCAGCTCAATGAAGGTAATAAGAAGACCCCAAGGATGTGGCCTATTTACAATCAACCGTTCCAAGAGAACTCTGGAAAAAGGGAGAAAGAGCTAGTTAATGTATAGAAGCATACAAATTCATGATTATTCTTCCATTACTTTTTTTCTAACTTCTCCCTGACTATTGAACCACATGCAAAAGTTTTCACCTTTAGTAAAGACAGGTGGATTAATATACTCCAAATAGCACAGGTTGGAATACCTGGGTTTGAACCCTGCTCTTAGCCGTAGAAGACTAAGTATTTATATAAAGTGCAGATAATGGTATCTACCTCACAGCTGTTCAGAATAAGGGGTGATGGGGGAGAGGAAGCCACATAAAGCCCAGAGTACATGGCACACAAAGTTAGTACAAAAAGTAGTAATTTCCAGAATGAGCTCCCAGGCCGGGCACAGTGGCTCATGCCTGTAATCCAGCACTTTGGGAGGCCGAGGCAGGTGGATCACCTGAGGTCAGGAGTTCGAGACCAGCCTGGCCAACATGGTGAAACCCCATCTCTGCTACAAATATAAAAATTAGTCAGACATGGTGGCCACATGCCTGTAATCCCAGCAGTCGGACGCTGAGGCAGGAGAATCGCTTGAACCCAGTAGGTGGAGGTTGTGGTGAGCCGAGATGGTGCCACTGCACTCCAGCCTGGGAGACAGAGTGAGACCCTGTCTCAAATAAACAGATAAATTAAATAAATAAATAAGCTCACTCTCAATAAAAAGGAAACAGAAAATAAGAATTAAGTATTCTAACACTGCAGGCTGGGCACAGTGACTCACGCCTGTAATCCCAGCACTCTGGGAGGCCAAGACGGGTGGATCACGAGGTCGGGAGTTCAAGACCAGCCTGGCCAAGATGGTGAAACCCCGTCTCTACTAAAAATACAAAAAATTAGCCGGACGTGGTGGCAGGTGCCTGTAATCCCAGCTACTCAGGAGGCGACAAAGCGAGACTGTCTCAAAAAAAAAAAAAAAAAAAAAAAAAAAAAAGCTAACATTGCTAGTTCACATGTAAATTGGTAAAATTTTTCCGAATGCCAGTAAGCATTGGCTTAACTTTATATCCTTTCACGTACCAACTGTACATGAAGCATAACAAAGATTACAAGTCCAAGGAGACTTACTGCAGCTTTATATAAACAAAATGGATCATCATCATCTAAGCATCCAATAAGATATTAAATTTTAGTACACAAATCAAAGGAATACCATATTTAGCACCATAGGTGACTAATTAGGCAAATGAGCAAGTTTTAAGAGTCTGGCCCAATTTTTAAAGTGTGTGTGTGTGTGTATCACAATCTCTCTAATGCTATATGTAGTCTAGGCAATCTGGCAACAGATTCCTAACTATTGTTAGGAAAATGCAAGTATGATCCTGTTATTGCTACTGCTTTCAACCCAGAGGTAATGAGGAAAAGTCCAAGTTCCTTAACATAGACTTCATAGGCCTGCATGATTTAGGACTGGTTATCACCACCACCTCAGAGAAACTCCTGACCTTTAATCAAAATGTGCCTTGTGGTAAACTACTTTTCATTTAAGCCATGATTGCGATTTATAATTCCCTATCTTGTGATAAATGTCCATCAGAATGAGTATTAAGAGGGCAGGAACCATCCATTTTGCTCACAATTGTATCCCACATTTAACACATTATTGGACATGTAAAAGATTTTCACTGAAGGCCGGGTGCAGTGGCTCACGCCTGTAATCCCAGCACTTTGGGAGGCTGAGGCGGGTGGATCACTTGAGGTCAGGAGTTCAAGATCAGCCTGGCCAACATGGTGAAACCCCGTCTCTACTAAAATACAAAAATTAGCTGGGCGTGGTGGCAGGCGCCTGTAATCCCAGCTACTTGAGAGGCTAAGGCACGAGAATCGCTTGAACCTGGGAGGCGGAGGTTGCAGTGAGCCAAGATGGCGCCACTGTACTGCAGACTGAGTGACAGAGCAACACTCCGTCTCAAAAAAACAAAAAAAAAACCAACCAAACGGATTTTCACTGAACACTGAAAGCATAAAGAGGAAAAAAAAAAGATGAAAGGGAGGAGATCCTTTTGAAGCATTTAAAAAATAAGCTGCTCGCTTACCTTGTGATCTGTTCTTGGATGGCTTCCGTATTGGCCTCTGCAAAAAGGTACAGCATGGTGCAACTGAAGTAGTGAGTGTGGCTATTTGGGTACCGGAGCTGATTTGCAATTGCATTCAAAAAGAGATAGCGACCTAGAAATTAAGAAACCTTGACTTAGGACTTAGTCTGAAAGGCCAACATGGGAAGACAGTTCTAACTGGCTAGGGTTTGGGTTTCTGACAGAGGCTTTCAAATTAATCTTTGGTTTAAAGCAGTGGTTCTTGGGACCCCAAAGAGTTCTCATTTCTGTGCGTTTTATTTCAGAATTTTCCACATTAGAAATTAGATTTTAAAAATATTCATTTTTAAAAACAGACCCACTATGTGCTAATGTAAGAAACATGAACTATTTTCTGGTGACACTCATCACTAAGTCTTTCTACATTTTGCAGATCTCTAAGTCTTGCTTAATAAAAGACAGCTGGATTCTCATTTCTGCTTCTGTGTTCAACTTGTTACAGTAT